ATGGCGCCACTGAAGAAGAATGAATAAGGTCTAGTAATACAACAGGGTGACTACACTCAACAATAATTTATTGTACATTAAACAAACTAAAAGTATAATTGGATTGCTTGTAACAGAAAAAAAGGATAAATGCTTGAGGTGATGGATAGACCGTTTACCCTGATGTGATTATTATACATTGTATGCCTGTATCAAAATATCTCATGTACCTCTTAAGTATATATATATATTTACCTACTTCGTACTCATAAAAATTTTAAAAGGTACATAAATGTTATCATTGCATCCTCTTAATTTTATTTTTCAGTTCCAGAGGGATAATCCTGTCTCTGCCGCAAATGCAGCACCTTCCTCAGTCTTGGGGCGTCCATCAAGCGGAGAGCTGGAATGTGACTGAAAGTAACAGAGTATAGGTGGAACTAGAACAAGGTCACGAGCTGGTGCCCAACTCGTGTAACTCCTGGTTCCAGGCTGTCCCTCTAGGATGCTGTTGGCGCCAGCCGTGGTAGTAGGACAGAGTCTGGGTAAAGGTCGCCTGCTGACAAGATGGTAGCTAGGAGACCTCTAGGTGCGCCAAAATTAGGGCGTCTTTTCCTGGACCGGCAAAACGCCCTGCTCAAAGCTCATTACATCACCACGCCCAAGAACTGATACTTTAGCAGGGCAACGCACCAACCAAGCGACTCCGCCCCACCCTCCCCGCTCCTCCAGCACACGCAAGCGCACAGAGGCCCGCGAGTGACGTCACCTCTCCCGACACCACCTCGTTGTCGTACGACCAAAGGCCTGTCGTAACGGCCGGGAAAAGCCTCGAGAAGAAGGGCACGCACGCCGTACACCCTAACATGCTCGCCAGCATGCGCGCGCAGGTCCTTGGCGCAGGCATTGGGACTGGAGCCAATGAGGTGCGGCGACGTTACTGCGTAGCCGCCAGCTCGGCCGCACGTCAGGGCGCGGGAGCGCGGAGCGAGTTTGGTTGCACTTACACCGGTACTTAAGCGCGGACCGGCGTGTCCTTGGACTTAGAGAGTGGGGACGTCCGGCTTCGGAGCGGGAGTGTTCGTTGTGCCAGCGACTAAAAAGAGGTGAGAGCGGGTCGCGGAGGCCGCACCTGGTTAAAATTTACTAAGTTGAAGCTTTCGTTTTTAGAATTAAATATGGGTGATGTTGAGAAAGGCAAGAAGATTTTTATTATGAAGTGTTCCCAGTGCCACACCGTTGAAAAGGGAGGCAAGCACAAGACTGGGCCAAATCTCCATGGTCTCTTTGGGCGGAAGACAGGTCAGGCCCCTGGATACTCTTACACAGCCGCCAATAAGAACAAAGGTAAGAGTCACTTGTTAAATAAAACAACACAAGTGAAATAACCGATGCATTCTTTCTTGTTTAGGCATCATCTGGGGAGAGGATACACTGATGGAGTATTTGGAGAATCCCAAGAAGTACATCCCTGGAACAAAAATGATCTTTGTCGGCATTAAGAAGAAGGAAGAAAGGGCAGACTTAATAGCTTATCTCAAAAAAGCTACTAATGAGTAATAATTGGCCACTGCCTTATTTATTACAAAACAGAAATGTCTCATGACTTTTTTATGTGTACCATCCTTTAATAGATCTCATACACCAGAATTCAGATCATGAATGACTGACAGAATATTTTGTTGGGCAGTCCTGATTTAAAACTAAGACTGGCTTGTGGTTAAATGAATATGTTCAGTTTTTGAATTTTAATAGTAACTCCAATTCAGTAAATGGTATCACTGTTTACCCCTTTTAAAGATATGATTAGACTTCGTTAGTAATGTTCAACTTTTCACAAAGATGGTGAGTGCCATCTTAAAACTTACTGGAGATTGGTTTTATATTTAGATTTATATAACTGGTTATGTGAATATATTTAAATACTGGGGAAATTGCTTCACTGTCTTAGAACCAAGCAAGATTCACCTGTGTTTTGTGTTCATGTTCATTTGCCTCTTAAAGGCAAGGGTTGAAGATAAATAAGGTAGCAATGTCTATAGTTTTGGCCTTAACTATGCCAATCTAATTATAATTCCCTGTATTTAAAATGGTTTCTTTTACTTATTGAAAGGCATTTTAGTGTGGTTTATGTGTAATATTAAAGATTATTCAACACCTCTCACATCTTACAGATCTATAAGGTCACATGCTTTTAAAATAGTAGCAAGTTAAACTTCACTCTTGAATTCTTTACAATCTAAGTCAAACTAAGTTATAATTTAGGATTGTCTTTAAACAGCCATTCAGAAACAAAACTGTAGAACTGTGTATTTGATTGGGAATGGTGCTTTTGCCAACTTAAAAGGATTAAAGTAACGGAGATATACACAAATTTTAAAATTATGTGTGATCACAAGACTAAAGATAATTAAAAAGAAAACCACAGATCATGACTTTTTGACTGTGCTTGATTTCATGACTGATGCACAAATTTTAATGATTAAAAAGTGCAGGAGCCCTAAATGTCAGTGCAGCAGCCCTAAATGTCAGTGCAGCAGTGTTAACCAGTCATGGTGCTAGATTGTTTACTTGGTTTTCTAGGACTGCCTCAACTAGAATAACACTTCACTAATTGACTCTTAGTTTCTTTGCTCAGATTGAGAACTGCAGCATTTATGCCAGACATGGACAGAGGAATGCCTGTGGTCATAGTTTTGTGATGTGTAACAGTGTATAATTACATACTGAATTATTTCATGCATAGTCTGTGCCATACACATTTAGAGTAGTCCTTGGAGATTTTATGGAGATGGTGAGCACAAGGTAAGTCATAAAGAATAATGAGAAAATAAATCTATGCTGGTGCAGCTGAGAACTGTATCTTTGTGGGACAGTGAGAAGACTGAGAAGATGTGAATCCATGGTCTCAAAGGTGATAGGGACGATTAGATAGGTGTTTTAAGGCCTGAAAGCAATTTATAACATATGAGTCTTATTTTTATTTATAGAAATGTGGAAAGCTTGCTGTAATTCATATTTGAAGTCCTAGTCTGAGTTCTGGTGGGGAATTTAAAAATGCATCCTGGAAATCCTTTAAAGATTTCAGACTTTGAAAGGCCTTGTAGCAGAGGACTTGGTGACTGTATAAAGTTAGTGGTATTCAGGGACAGTGTAGCAAGTAGCTTACAAGGGGACAATTCTGGACTAATGAGAAAGACCTGAAGTGAAGGCTAGAGAGTTGATTTTTTTTTTTTTTGGCATCCTGGAAATGATACAGGAAACATATTAAGATAGATACAGAAATGTGTTCAACCTTCCATCTTGGCTAGTTGTGGCGTTTAGTTTGTTTTTTGAGACATGGTCACGCTGTGTCGCCAAGGCTGGAGTGCAGTGGTGCGATCTCGGCTGGCTGCAACCTCTATTTCCCAGGCTCAAGCGATTCTCTCACTTCAGCTTCCCAAGTAGCTGGGACTACAGGTGTTCGCCACCATGCCCAGCTAATTTTTTTGTAGAGATGGAGTTTTGCCATGTGGTCCCAGGCTGGTCTCAAACTCCTGAGCTCAAGCAATCCGTCCACTTGCCTTGGCTCCCCAAAGTGCTGGGATTACAGGCGTGAGCCACCAGGCCCTGCCTGGTTTTCAAATTCAGAAATCTTATTATTTAACCCAGAAGTAATCAGCCCAGTAGTAACTTAGGTTTAATTTTTTTTCAGGTTTAAAATTTTTCTCATTTATTTTTTCTGAGACGGAGTTTCGCCCTTTTCGCCCAGGCTGAGTACAGTGGTGCAATCTCACTGCAACCTCCGCCTTCCAGTTGCAAGTGATTCTCCTGCCTCAGCCTCCTGAGTAGCTGGGATTACAGGCACCCGCCACCACGCCTGGCTAATTTTTGTATTTTTAGTGGAGATGGTGTTTCACCATGTTGGCCAGACTGGTCTTGGACTCCTGACCTCGTGATCCACCCACCTTGGCCTCCCAAAGTTCTAGGATTACAGGTGTGAGCCACCACGTCCGGCCAATTTTTCTCATTTCTATGCCTCCTATATTAAGGTCTGTGTTGGCACAGATGAGTAACTGCCATGTTCTAGGTCAGTTATACCCAAGCACTTCTGGTGGTTTAAAATGTGATTCTGTAACTTTTTTATTTTTATTTTTTTGAGATAATTTCACTCTTGTTGCCCAGGCTGGAGTGCAATGGCGTGATCGCTGCTCACCGCAACCTCCGCCTTCCAGGTTCAAGCGATTCTCCTGACTCAGCCTCTCAAGTAGCTGGGATTACAAGCATGCGCCACCATGCCCAGCTTATTTTGTGTTTTTAGTAGAGACAGGGTTTCTCCATGCTGGACAGGCTGGTCTTGAACTCCCGACGTCAGGTGATCTACCTGCCTCGGCCTCCCAAAGTGCTGGGATTACAGGCGTGAGCCACCACGCCTGGCCAATTATGTAATTTTTTAAAAAGGACATTTCTATCAGGGATATATACCTTCAGAAATAAGGAAATAGGGGAAAAAAAGAGCACTATAAACCACATGTTTTCATTTCTAGTGCTTCGCTGTAAGTGGCTAGGTTGGTAGAATCAAAAACAAGGGCCAGATGTATTTAAGGGGTATTCAGATGCCACCTACATGCTTATTTTGTCTAGAACAGTGCTGTCTAATAGAACTTTCTGTGACGATGGATATTTTGTAGACTTTTGCTGTCCAGTGTGGTAGCCACTAACCACATGTGGCTGTTAAGCCCTTGAAATATAGCTAGTGTGACTAGAAAGTATTTTATTTTAAATTTACATAGGCACAAGTGGCTAGTGGCTACTGTATTGACATTCTGGGTCTAGGACTAGAACCAGTGGTCTGTAACAAAAGTACTTTCTCTTTACTCTATTAAATCTAGAATTAGCCGGGCATGGTCGCTCATGCCTGTAATCCCAGCACTTTGGGAGGCCAAGGCAGGCAGATCACTTGAGGTCAGGCGTTTGAGACCAGCCTGGTCAACATGGCGAAACCCTGTCTCTACAAAAAACATAAAAATTAGCCAGGTGTGGTGGTGGGCACCTGTAATCTCAGCTACTTGGGAGGCTGAGGCACAAGAATCACTTGAACTTGGGAGGTGGAGGTTGCAGTGAGCCAAGATTGTGCCACTGCACTCAAGCCTGGGTGACGAGTGAAACTGTCTCCAAAAAAAAAAAAAAATCTAGAATTCTTGGAAGTACATTATATTGCCCTTCAGAATAGATTCCAGTTCCTGTTGTGCTCACCTTTATAATTTTACCATAAGTTTTACCTATTCGTAAGTTGGCAGTTTTAGATAGATAACATTCTGGTGGTAGCTAGGGATTTACCTTTTGTCATCCTTTTCCTGCACTTCTCTTGAATTCCTTTATAGATGTACAGTTTTGCTTTAACCACTGAAGATTGCTGTAAATTATAAAGGGTGTGATAGAATCCACATGGCTGTCAAGAAGGAGATCTTACCAAGGACAGTTGACTGACTAGTCTCAGATTGTTTCATATCATTTATACTTGGGTAAGAGTAAACTAGATAACTGGGCGTCGTGGTGCACACCTGTAGTCCCAGCCACTCTGAGGCAGGAGGACTGCTTGTGCCCAGAAGTTCGAGGCTGCAGTGTAGCTGTGATTGTGCTACTGCACTCCAGCCTGGGCAACAGATAAAGGAAACTCCATCTCTTTTAAAAAAAAAAAAAGTGGTCTGGGTGCAGTAGGTCATGCCTGCAATCCCAGCACTTTGGGAGGCCAAGGCAGGCAGATCACCTGAGGTCAGGAGCTTGAGACCAGCCTGGCCAACATGGTGAAACCCCATCTCTACCAAAAATATAAAAACTAGCTGGGCGTGGTGGCGGCACCTGTAATTGCAGCTATTTGAGAGGCTGAGGCAGGAGAATCGCTTGAACCTGGGAGATGGGGGTTGCAGTGAGCCAAGACCGCCCCATCGCACTCCAGCCTGGGCAACAATAGTGAAACTCCGTCTCAAAAAGAAAAAAAGTTTCCTTAGAATGGAAAATATTCATTCATGAGCTCTTTTGGCAATCCGTCATCAGTATATTCTGAAAACCAATAAGATGTTGCCAAGTTGGGGGCGAGAGCTATGTAATGCAAGGCATATGCCTGATGAAGTATACAAATACACCTGACCAGAAACTTTGTCTCCCACATAAGTCTCTTCTAGGCACTGTCGGGGTACATACTGAGCTGCTGCTTTGGCTGTATTTTCTGTGCCTCAGAATAACCATTGTCCTGGTGTTCATATCCTTAGAGTTCAGTACAAAATGTTGGATATCCATTTAATAGGTTCCAGGTTATCTTAGTTGGAGTTTGGGGTATTTGAAAACGTCATGCCTTCAGGCTATCATTTCCCTCAGAAAGCTAAGTAAATTTACTGCATTCATTTCTCAAAGAGTAAAAGTGCAGGTTGTATGTGTCTATGAACATTTAAACATGTTAAAATGTTAAATTTAACATTTTAAATTTAAACATTTAAATATGTCTGTAACTTGAACAGTGTAGTTTCAGAAAGGACCACTGGGCTAGTGTAATGCAGAAAATGCTGGGTCTAGGATTAGGAGAAAATTGTGTTTAGTGTGTATCAATAAACAGCCCGTGGACCCAATCTGACCAGATGCCTGTTTTTGTAAAGAGAAC